ACCTCCCAGGCTCAAGCTATCCTCCCACCTCAGCCTCCCGAGTAGAGCTGGGACTACAGGTACATGCCACAATGCCTAGCTAATTTCTTAATTTTTTGTAGAGATGGGGTCTCCCTATGTTGTCCAGGCTGGTCTCGAACTCCGGGGCTCAAGCGATCCTCCCACCTTGGCCTCCCAAAGTGCATTCTCCCCACCTACACACCCCTTTGTGACCCAATGGAGTCAGGTGTGTCCGGGTTTGAACGGCTAGGCAAATAATTTCTCGAGTGTTGTGAACATTCAGCCATAAACGCAGCGACCTAGCTCGAATGCCCGGTTCATAGTATGTTCTCAGTAAATACTAGTTTCACGTCTTTCCTCTCGAAACACTATCTTCTCTCCTTCTCTTCACTAGCAGGCTTTGAGGGCCAAAAGGAGGAGATTAGGGTGGGGGAGAAACACACTCTTAGGAAGCAGGGGAGAAAGTGCGTTTTTTATTTATAGGGCCATCTGCAAAAGGGGCAAACTGTCTGTCACCACCCGCTCCACCAACTTTACGGGCGGGGGTGGGGGTAGGGAGTCATTCCTCCCGCCAACCCCCGCAATCCTCAGTAACCTATAATCTGGGGAAAAGGGTCCCGAGGGCTGGGTCATCCCGTGCCTCCCACTGGGTTTAGGACGCGACAGCGGAATGGGCAGGAGGTGGAGGTGCACTTCTGCAAATCTCAAGAACCGAAGCCCTGGAGGCGGCGGATGAGAAAGTCCACAGCCCTAGCAATTTTGGGTGTGTAGGCAGGGATTTAGCGTATGTCCACAGCCGCTCTAGTGAGGGTGCCCCCACCCACGTTCCTCGGAAGGGCAGCGCTCCATCCCCACCCTGCTACCCTTTCCCCGAGAGCCTAATCCCACCTTAGCTGGCGCTCCCGGAGCCTCCGGGGCAGGAGGGAGGCGTGGCCTCGGGCGGCCCGCCCCTTTGATGTGCGCCGGCACCGCTGCGATTGGACAGTCGCTTGTGACGTTGGGGACTGCGGTGGGCTCCGCTGCTGCAGCAGCCGCAGCGCCGGCCGCGGCTCCGGCTCCGGCTCCGGCTCCCGGGCATTTAAAGGGGACGCGGCGGCTGCCCGGGGGGGATGAGGGGCAAGTGGAGGGGACGGCTCAGACGCACATCATCCTCAGTCCCTCGGGACTGGAGGGACTCGTGAGCCGGAGCCCAGAAATCCGGGGGTGGATAAGACACCGCGTCCCCTCCAATTCCCGTAAGCACCCCTTGCTCCATCCTGCGCCCCAATACCTCAGCTAGCCCCCTTCCCCACTTCTTACACTCCAAACTCAGCCGGGACAGACCTCTGCTGCCGCCGCCCCCACGTGAGTCCTGGGCTCCGGGAGATAGGGGAGGGGGCACCCTCAAATGAACTTTTGTGGTTGTCAGGAACGTGTGACGACGGCTGGAGGCCAACAGAGTCCCTACAGGTGGTGCTCACGGTAATGCACCGACAATGAGTGGCTGTTTTCCAGTTTCTGGCCTCCGCTGCCTATCTAGGGTAAGTGGGTCCCTCCAGGGGTCTCCTAGGATCTCTCTTCTCTTCTCCCTTACCTGTCTCCCAGGTGTGTCATGGCCTGGTGCGGGAGGCTCTTACCTCCCCAAGCCCCACTGCTTCTCCTGCTGCCCGCTTGCTTCGGACTCTGGCAGAAACCCCACCTGCTGACACGTTCCTCCTGGGGAATTGGCAAGTGATTAGTGATGAGCTGTCAGCACAGGTCCCAGCTTAACCAGACTTGGGTCCTCCTCAGGTGTTGGATGTGCCAGCGCCTCTGGCCGTGGCCCGCTAACCAGCCTCTCCCGGGCGGGCTCCTGCCGCGCCCCCTCTCGCTTGCCCCCTCCTCCTCCTCCTCCTGCTGCTCTCCCCCCTGCTCCCAGGACGGCAGGATGGCCGCGCAGGGCGCGCCGCGCTTCCTCCTGACCTTCGACTTCGACGAGACTATCGTGGACGAAAACAGCGACGATTCGATCGTGCGCGCCGCGCCGGGCCAGCGGCTCCCGGAGAGCCTGCGAGCCACCTACCGCGAGGGCTTCTACAACGAGTACATGCAGCGCGTCTTCAAGTACCTGGGCGAGCAGGGCGTGCGGCCGCGGGACCTGAGCGCCATCTACGAAGCCATCCCTTTGTCGCCAGGCATGAGCGACCTGCTGCAGTTTGTGGCAAAACAGGGCGCCTGCTTCGAGGTGATTCTCATCTCCGATGCCAACACCTTTGGCGTGGAGAGCTCGCTGCGCGCCGCCGGCCACCACAGCCTGTTCCGCCGCATCCTCAGCAACCCGTCGGGGCCGGATGCGCGGGGACTGCTGGCTCTGCGGCCGTTCCACACACACAGCTGCGCGCGCTGCCCCGCCAACATGTGCAAGCACAAGGTGCTCAGCGACTACCTGCGCGAGCGGGCCCACGACGGCGTGCACTTCGAGCGCCTCTTCTACGTGGGCGACGGCGCCAACGACTTCTGCCCCATGGGGCTGCTGGCGGGCGGCGACGTGGCCTTCCCGCGCCGCGGCTACCCCATGCACCGCCTCATTCAGGAGGCCCAGAAGGCCGAGCCCAGCTCGTTCCGCGCCAGCGTGGTGCCCTGGGAAACGGCTGCAGATGTGCGCCTCCACCTGCAACAGGTGCTGAAGTCGTGCTGAGTCTGGCCGCCTGCAGGGGGGTACCCGGGCCAACGGCGGAGGGGGCGGGGAAGGGAGATTCGGCAAAGACAGCTTTACTACTCCCTTTTCCCTTTGGCTTTGTTATGTCCCTCTGGGAATTTCTGGAATCTCGTATTTGGGGGCTTGGGGAAGGGGGCTCAGAGCCGTCCCTATCTATTCAGTTAACCCACCTCGGCTGCCTCCCCCACTCCACTGTGCACGGTTGAGTTCTGGAGTCTGACCCATCGCGGGGTGGCGCGCAAACCTTGGAAGGCAGCAGTATTTCCTGGTCCTCCCAACTGGGAGGAAGGGGCCCCCCCGGCAGGTGAGAGAAGGAACATCTCCCGCCGCTGTAACTTGTTGCCTCGGGCTGCGTGACCGCCCCTCCTCCAGTCTACTGTGGAGGGAACCCAGGATCCTGAAATTCTCCTGGCCGCAAGAACTCCCCACAGAGGCAGAAGAGGGTCTCCACCTATGGCCCCAGGCCTTTGCGATCTTGCTTCACCCACCGCGACCCCACACTATTTCTGTGCTGTCCACACTCTCTTGCCTCCCGACCCCCGCACTCCCTTCTAGCACCCCCAAAGGAAAAGCCAGAGGAACAATCGCCTCCTGGTGGTGGTACGAGGTAGCGCACCGTCCGGCTCGGGTCCGGACAGCCAGTAACCTCGCAGAGAGTGACGGTGTCTCCTTGCATCCCAGCCTCGTCTATGCAGCAAGAGACCAGGGACTTCACCAAAGTCACCCTCGCGGGCTGGGCCTTCCACGCATCCCCCCCACCCCCCATGGAACAGAAAGCCATGTTTTTAAGCAGAACCAGCGAAACCCAAGCCCCTCCTTCCTCTGGTGTTTTACAACTATAAAGGAGGTGAAGGGGGAAGAAATGACTGAGATCTCTCTCGCGACAGTCTC